ACCCCCGCTCCCACCTCCACGTCCCATGGCCACGGCCCCTCCCTTCCAAGCTCCTTCTGCCTGATGGGCAGCACCCCCTCCCGTCTGGAGTCTGCCGGGGCCCTTCCTGCTCTCCTTCTTAATTTATTTTCTGTCTTGGAGGGAAGCTGGGTGCACCTGCTCAGGTGGCCCCCTAGGGCCAGAAGACCTGTCAGTCACTTTCAAATACATGTTCTTTCCAGCTCTTCCTTGCCAAAGGTTCTAAAAACACTGTTGTCCGTCTCACCCAAAAAGCTAAGCTTCTGTCCAATCCTTAACGGTAGCTATAAATGAGAAGCATAAGCTTGGTTTCCTTCTAACATCCGGCAAGTTAGAAGATAGAACGTATTTCTTCACTTATTCATCACATATTTGCAGGGCACCCCTACGCGGGACAGCAGAGGTCCCAGGCCGGTGCTGCACCCGGAGCCAGGCTCGGAGCTGGCCGTGCGCCCTCAGCTGAAACTCACCGGAGGCGCGGCCGCCCTGGGCTGAGAAGACGCCGTCGGCCCAGGTGGCATCAGAACCCACAGGAGGAAGACAGCCAGCCCAGGAGGAGCCATGGGGGGCCTCTGGGGATCGCAAGGGTCGACCCCATCCTCCCTGAAACAAGGCCGGAGGTTGAGGAGGTCTCCGCCCGGCCCCGCAGCTGACAACCGGTGGAGAAACCGCACCTGCCACGGGAGGGGCCGCGGGGTGGGCTCGAGCCACCATGGGGCTGGTACAAGCACCCTCTCCGCTCAGGACCTCGGCCCTCATCCCAGGGCACCAGGGCTCACAGGGGGATGGGCCCGGGTGGGGACGAGGGTGTGGAGGGGCAGGAAGCACGGCGGGTGGAGCGGGGCCGGGTGCGGGGGTCGCGGGGGACCGCGGGGACGGGGCCTTGTGATGCAGGAGACGGAGGGGGCTGGTGACGGAGGACGGGAGGCCGCAAGGATGGGGGACGCGACATCCTTTTCCCCTCCCACCGGCTCACCAGGGATGCGCCTCCGCGACTGCCCGCCCCAATCCCAGGGCGGAGGCCTCGCGCAAAACCCAGGCGCCGCGGCTCCGCGCTCCGGCTGAGGGTCCGCGCCGCCGCCCGCCCGCTCCTTCCCGCTCGGCCGCGGCCTCAGGGACGGATACTCCAGCGCGCGGTTCCAACCGAGGCCCGTGGCGGGTAAGGCCGGGAGGCTGGGGCGGGTACGGGGCAAACTAAGGGCCCTTTCCCTCTCTTCCCGCAGGTTTAGCCCCACGAAGATGAACTGGGCACCCGCAACGTGCTGGGCTCTGCTACTGGCGGCCGCCTTCCTCTGCGACAGCGGCGCAGCCAAGGGCGGCCGCGGAGGTGCGCGGGGCAGTGCCCGGGGAGGGGTCCGCGGGGGTGCGCGCGGGGCCTCGAGGGTGCGCGTGAGGCCGGCGCAGCGCTACGGTGCCCCGGGCTCCTCCCTGCGCGTGGCTGCCGCCGGGGCGGCAGCCGGGGCGGCGGCGGGAGCGGCCGCGGGCCTGGCGGCGGGCTCGGGCTGGAGAAGGGCCGCGGGACCCGGGGAACGCGGCCTGGAGGACGAGGAGGACGGGGTGCCCGGAGGCAACGGGACAGGCCCCGGCATCTACAGCTACCGGGCGTGGACTTCGGGCGCTGGACCCACGCGCGGCCCGCGTCTCTGTCTCGTGCTGGGCGGCGCCCTCGGAGCCCTGGGGCTGCTGCGGCCCTAGGCCTGGCTGGGCTCGGGGACCACATCTGGCCCCCGGCCCGCGCCATCCCCCAGGATCCTCCGGCCTGGGCTCCCCCTTCCTCCCTTGCCCACGGTCTTGGAGCCCCACTGGGTGCAGGAGCTGCTGGCTGTCCCTGTGGACCCGCCATCCACCGTCCTGCCCACGCCGCCTCAGCCTGCCACCTCCCACCTAGAGGAGACCATGGGCCCTGCCCCACCCACTCCAGGATGTTAGGGTCCCCTCAGCCAAAAAGGCAGCTGCCTGTGGCTCCTGTACCAACCGCCCAGCCACGCTCCATCGCCGCCCAAAGGGAGGTGCCAAGGCCAGGAACCCAAGCCACCCCGGCTCCCCTCGCCTGCCCAGGGGCCGTGGTGACTCACGGGCAGGGAGGCGACATCAGGCTGGTTCTGCCACTGAGCCCCTGAGGAATCTGACCCTCCCCAAAAGAAGCAGTGAAATGGACCAAAGGACTTAAGAATTTGGGGGGAAGTGAGGGAAAAACGTTAGGTGCTAACCACCTGCCCAGAAGAGTGGATCTCACAGCCCAGGAACATTCCCAAGCAGGAAAACCGTCCGTCCGAGGAACGTCCATCCTGGCTCTCTGCGGCTGGTGGGAAAACACACCCTGCCCTGAGGGGCTGTCCAGGCCTTCTCCCCCACACCCTCAGGCCGAGATCCGTGAGAGACCCACTTTGCTCCAACAACTTGAAACAAGTCACTTTACCCTCCTTAGGACCCATTTTGGGGGGGAAAAACCAACACATTCCAGAGCTTTCCAAGTCCTTTGAACTTCAGGTTCACATTCAGGGATCACACAGTTCTGCCTGTTCTCAGGGCACAGCAACTGCCAATCCCGCTGAAGAGGCCTCCCTGGGCACAGCACAGGCTGCACGGTGCACGCATTTCCCTGAAGGCAGCCCCTTCTTCGGAAGCAGCTGTTCCAGGCCTCGGAACAGGGCCTGGGTATCCGCGTGGTGGGCTGGCAGCTGACGGCCTGCTCAGTGGAGCCAGGAGCTAACTCAGACCCCAAAGCAAGCAGGGGGCCAGTGGCGGGGCCCAGCGCCCAGCAGGACACCCATGCAAGAGGCTGAGCCCCCCAACATCCAAGGACAGGAGAGACATGGAGTGGCGCTGGACAGTCACGACAAGGACTTGCCTCCAGCACTGGACACACCTGTGTTAAGACCAGCCCTCTGCTTCCCAGTCCCGCCAGCCTGGGGCATCCTCCATGGGCTCAGCACTGAGAGGTCTTGGGTCTGCCACGTTCTCTAGCTCTCCAGTCACCCACTCATCCAGGGTAGGAGGGGTTCTCCCTGCCCCCCGCCGTGGCCTTGGGATCTCACCCTCTCCATGTCCTGGGGACAGCCTCGCCCTCAGCCGGACTGCATCCCTCCTGGGCCTGAGCCTCGGGACTCAGTGGACACCAAAGTCAAGACCAGCACCCACCACGGGCCCTGCCAGCCTCTGCCTTCCCCAGCTGGCCTGGGTTCTGGCCTGGGTGAGGATCTGGAAGCTGTTGGCAGGACTCAACCAAGCACTGCTCTCTAGCTCCAGGGCACTAAGCCACAGGAGGCAGCGCCCTGCAGCCTCCCGTCCACACTGCCAGCAATGCCCCTGGCCCAGTGAGCCCAGACGCTCCTCCACCCCTTCCAGACCAAGCTCAACGCCTCCAAGACCAGCAGGCCAAGGCCAAGCCCTGCCCCAGATCCTCATAGGCAGAGAAGCCCTTCTGACATTTCCCCCAGGAGGCAGGGGGTGGTCTGAGTCTCCTCACAGCAGAGAGACCCACCGGAGCCCCCTCAACTTTGCAGATGCCCACCTGGAAAATGGGCTGAGCTGCACCAGACCCTCACACACCACAGCACTGCAAGCTGATGGAATGTTCCAGTTATGATGGACACTTCGTGATCTGCAATGACTGTTGATTCAGCACATTAGCATCTGACACAGCCAACCTGAATACTTCCTGCCCCAGGCGGTCAGGGTTATGGCACGATGCAGGTGGCACTCAGGGGCTAACTTCAGGCTGATGAGTGTGTGGGGTATGGGGCAGCAGAGGCAGCCAGCCAGCAAAGAGGGGCCACTGAGCACCAGGGCCCTGGTGGAGGCTGCTGTGGGACGGTCAGGCCACCACCGCAAAGAGGCAGCCGGAGCTTCTGCACAGGATGTCCCTGGCCCCAGGTCCTGCAGCACCTTAGTCCATACTACCAGCCCCACCCACCTTCCTTCCTCTTCCCTCTTCTAGGACACAGGCTGTGGACCCCTTCAGGTGCACTATAATGGGGCTGGAGGGGCCCCCACATCTCTCAGCCCCACTAATGCAGAATCCCACTACCCGTGAGCTAGAAGGTGCTCAGAGGCCAGGGGTCTCTACTGCCCATGCCGGGCGGCCTTCCAGTCATTGCACAGCAAAGCCATGTGCAGGGCGTCCCCCTCAACCCTGCCCTGAACATGCCCCAGGGCACTGAGGGGCGAAGCCAGTGCTTGGGCTCTGCTGCTGGGAGTCTCTGGTCTGTGTCTGTGTGTGCCTGTAAGTGTGAAATAAACCTCTCTGATGGCAGCAAGCCTCTCACTTGTTGTAGGACTGCAAGA